ACAGCAACGTAGTGGAGCCTCAGAGTCCTGTTGAGAGGGGCGAGCTGTTCCGGGGAAATTTATTTCAAAAGTTATTCTGAAGTAAAAACTTGCCCACTGTGGAGTGAGGTTGGACAGTGATCCTATATCCTAGGTAATGAGGCTATTAAAGCAGCTGGTCTCTTCAGCTTATGTAAGTGGGGCCCAGTCTCTGGGCGACTTGGGTAAACCGGTATAGAATTTAACAGGGTGACTAGGAGTGACAGCAGCAGTAAGACCCCCATTTCTAATGTGGCGTTAGGGCTGGAGGTTAGATGTGGACAGGGGTGTCTGAGTCCTACATAATGGGGCTGGATGACTAGTCTGAGATCTGGGTTCACGCAGCAACCACACTCTTTTTTACTCACACTGTTCATCTGGGCTTGGGTGGAAAGAGGCTGATGAGGATTTGGGGGAAATCAAGGGGCTCTCCCTGGCATTGCATGAAGTCGCAGAACCAGTGGCAAAAGTCCAACTTTGGAGACAATTACTTCTCGGGTGGGAGCCCCAGCCCTGCCTCTTGCCTGCGATGTCGCCAATCTGACTGCGCTTGCTGGAGACGGGAAATGTGGCACGGCACTGCATCCCCCAACACGTGTAGAAACTTAGAGAATGCCAGTTATTAAAATAACCCTTATGATAACACCAATTCGATGCAGAAGTCTTTTAAATATCATAAGCCTCGTCGTTTTATTCCACATGGTTTTCTAGGTAACCAAATTCTAGGAGGTGCGTTGCAGGGCCATCTTCGCATCCCGGCCATGCCCAGCAGGACGGTGTTCTCTAAACGGCGCTGATGCCCGATTTCGACCCCGAGGAGACTGCGGACCTCGACTGCGGCCCCCACCAGGGCCGGTCCGCCCTCACTCCACCCTCTGAGGCTGGGGCGGAGTCGACCGGCCGGCCCCGAGACCCCTTGCCTTACCGGTGGAGCAAGGAACCGGAAGCCGCGGCTCTTACATAACCGGGATGATGTCAGGGCGGGCGACTCCCGGGGGGCGGGACCAGGGCGGAGGCCGCGCCGGGAGCGCGGTGGGGCTAGGCGTGGGGCGCTCCCGGCATGTCCCTGTACCGCAGCGTCGTGTGGTTCGCCAAGGGGCTGCGCGAGTACACCAAGTAAGGCGGCGCGGCGGGGCGCGGGGCCCCGGAGCTGGTCTTCCTGTGGGTCTCCTCTTTCTAGGAGTGGCTATGAATCTGCATGTAAAGACTTTGTCCCTCATGACTTGGAGGTCCAGATTCCTGGAAGAGTCTTTTTGGTCACTGGAGGAAACAGCGGCATTGGCAAAGCAACTGCCCTTGAAATCGCCAAGCGAGGTAAGCAGCTGCTAACACGTGTGTCCACTGAGAACTCACAGATGGTTTCATTGAATTCCACCAGGTGGCACAGTTCACCTGGTTTGTCGAGATCAAGCCCCAGCAGAAGATGCCAGGGGTGAGATCATCCGGGAGAGCGGTAACCAGGTGAGCAGCTCCTCACCCCTCCTGCTGGGTTTAGGGTTTTTTTTTTTTTTGCTTTCTAATTTAGAACATTTTTCTGCACATTGTGGACTTGTCTGATCCCAAGCAAATCTGGAAATTTGTTGAAAATTTCAAGCAGGAACATAAACTCCATGTTCTGGTGAGCTTTGTAAACATAAGTGGAGAATAAATCTTTATTTTGAAATGAGAACTATAAATTTTAGATCAATAATGCAGGTTGCATGGTCAATAAAAGAGAGCTCACAGAAGATGGACTTGAAAAAAACTTTGCTGCCAATACTCTGGGTAAGTACAAGAAGTTTTCTTATTTGTTTTTAGCCCCCTCATGGGATGCTGTGTGCTGCCTCAGGTGTGTACATTCTCACGACCGGCCTGATCCCTGTGCTGGAGAAAGAACACGACCCCCGAGTGGTGAGTTGACCTTATGGGATGTTTTGAGGATACTAGAACCTGTGACTATGTCACCTTTATATAGCAGAAGGGACTTGGCAGCTGCAGTTCAGTTCAAGGCCTTGGGATGAGAAGCGTGTCCTGGAGTATCCAGGTGGGCTTGGTGGAGTCCCAAGGGTCCTCATGTAGTTTGTAAATCTCTGTTACCTTTATTGCAGATAACCGTCTCCTCAGGAGGAATGTTGGTTCAGAAACTGAACACCAATGATCTCCAGTCCGAAAGAACACCATTTGATGGAACTATGGTCTATGCACAAAACAAGGTCAGTGAGGTGGGTTTCCTGAGACTGCATTTTACCCACGGTCCTGTTCACCCCCTCGCTCCTTCCTGTCCAGAGGCAGCAAGTGGTTCTGACGGAGCGGTGGGCCCAAGGGCACCCGGCCATCCATTTTTCTTCCATGCATCCTGGCTGGGCCGACACCCCAGGTATGTCATAGCCTTTAATTGCTGAGCCACTTTTGAGTGTATTTTCTCTTCTCTCATCTCACAGGATACCACAAATCTCTTGGTGGCAAAGGAGAGCTTTTACTGCTTGCCGTGGACTATATTCTAAACCAGCAGAAACTAGAGCAACCTGAGTGATGGTTGCGGCGCTGAGTGCAAGGCTCAGATTAAATTCTCGCCTTAACCTGAAGCGGTCTGCAGGCTGCAGGAACTTACTCTTCATCTGTGATGGCCTCGTGGCAGCTGTCACAGACCCTCACTTCAAACTCGAAGCCCATCAGGGGGATGGAGGAGCGCTTGGAGCTGCACTTGCCACAGACGGCCTTCCCACACTTGCGGCAGTGGTGCTGGAGGAGGGAGATAAAATAGATACTCATCACGGCTCCCTCAGCTCCTGAGGCCCCCGCATCTCACCCCTCCTGGCAGAGAGGTGTAATCAACTGCATCCAGGTGAGGATGCTGAACAAGAGAGCCCCAGAACTAAAGGGAACACATTGGATGTGTTCTTCTCTGGGGCTCTGTTTATTCAACAAGGACTGTTGGGTAACACACCTGACAGGGATACCACCCCACTCTCCTGCTTTCCCTACTCTTGGTCCTTTCCAATGATCATACTAGGAACTACAGAGGAACCACCCAGGGGCCAGGTGATCTTAAAGCGGGGTGTCTGAGAAACTGCCGTCTCAGGAGATTATGCTGCTGGATGAAGGAGAACATGCAGGAAACCTGATTGAATCTGCTGACTTTGGCCATGGTAAGCCTAGGTGACCTAACATTTGATTTCCTTGGGGAAGACCAAACAGAACCATGGAATCAGATTGAAAATGCTGTATTATAAGTAGATCTAAATAACTAAAATTAATCAGAAGGAGGGAAAGTAAAATAAGGAGAGAGAAACACCACTTATATAATTTCATGGTCTGGTTTCCATACGAACTAAGCATGACACCTCTAATTGTAAGGTGCACTGCAATAGAGGCCAACAGAATTCTAAAATCACATCCCTAACTGCTTACTGGGAACCAACCACTACAGAAACTGAATCCAGTAGGAATGGGCTATGGTAGACAGAGTAAATTACTGTGCAATCACGAGGTGACTCCAGGATAATAATTTACCCTCACCACAACTCCCACCCAGGGGTGTTATTTCTTCTAAGATCACATGGTTGAGCTATTTCCATATAATTACATTTTGATGAAGCATCCATATCACTCACCTGTCTTAGACCAATTTTCTTACTGTCCCACATTTGCTTGAAGTTCCAGAAGAAAGGCTGATCACACTTTTGGCAGGAATCACTGTCCAACCATTCAGGGGTCTTGTCAAATAAAGCACAGAACAGGTCACTGTGGCCAGCAGTCAGGACAATGGAAACCACTGACCCTGATGAAACTTATGGAGCTATCAGGATGTGTTTAAAAGAAACAGAGGTGTGATTTCTCAGTCAATCATTCAAAAAATATTTACTGAATGCCTATTCTGTGGCAGGCCCTGGGGATGGGATGTAGTGGTGAATAAGAATCTCCACCATCATGAAAATATGATTAATAATTATTTACATAAGCATAAGTGTGTGAAGGCCCAAGAGGGAGAAGCACAGAGTGCTTTGGCAGAGAGATCACAGGAGCCTCTGACCCAGGCTGAGGTTCTCAGACAAATAAGACAACTGAGACCTGGGGATGGCTGGAGCACAGATGGGGAAATGAGAGATGAGGCTGGAGGGGGCAGTATTAATGTTTGTTTGTGAAACAATTTCTCAAATACCAGCTTATTACCATTAAAATTATGTAGTAAAAACAAATAAATATTTAAAGACATGGAACATGTTCAATATATAATAAACTAACACAAAAC